TTAACTATTTTGTAATAACTGACACTTTCCGGTTTTTTTTAACCTGGTACAGCAAGAGACTATTTCTCACTGGTCTTCCCCACTTGCATCCTTTGGCACATACATTTATGTATTAGGTTCTGTAAATTATTTGCTTGGGATTGTATGACTGGAGAAACATTTCCTACATTTTTCCAAGGCAGGCAGAGGCAAATTATACCACTACAGTAATTCCAAATTTGTGTTTCATTTAAATGTCCTCCACTATTGTTTCAGTAATTTTTATGTATGTTTCTCTAGGCCCTTAAATGTGATATCCCTCCATTAAGTTTGTTTCCAAGAAAGCAATATTCTCAGTTACTTCTGAGACAGGTAACTTCTCTTTCCCTTATTTTTAAAGATATCTATTGCTGGGAGCACTGATCGGAATGGATTACCTCTACATTCTTCATATTTGCAGACTGCTTTTAGTTTTAGTTCCCAGACTTTTGGTCTTAAAGACGCCTTTACACTAAAAAATTACGGGGGACCTCAAAGAGCGTGTACGTGAGTTATAATTATCAACATTTACTCAATTAGAAATTAAAATTGGTATTTCTAAGCGCAAGAATACACATGCGCACATTCCATTAACCGCCACTGCAATGGCGTCATCACATGTTATGTGATCACTGGAAATTACTACACGAACGTTAGAGAGAGAATGAGAATGAAAAGGAAAATAGTTTTGACACGAACTGACCCCGCTTCCTGGGTCTCCAATCCACCCCACCACTACCCCCATTCCAGGAGTCCCAGGATCAAGCTTTGGGAAGCGCCATCCGTCACAGGTCTTGGTCTCCCCTTCCAAAAGTCAGTGCCTCTCCAGGCTGCCCATCCCCAGCAAAGATCCGGAAGTCCGCTGCCCCTGGCAACAGCACCCAGCACCTAGCCCTCTGCTTCGCCGTACCGCACCCGGAAGTCGGAGCTGCGCACGCACCGCGGGACTCTGATTTCCCGGCGTGCCCCAGGAGAGCGGCGTGGACGCGTGCGGGCCTAGAGGCCCACGTGATCCGCAGGGCGGCCGAGGCAGGAAGCTGTGAGTGCGCGGTTGCGGGGTCGCATTGTGGCTACGGCTTTGCGTCCCCGGCGGGCAGCCCCAGGCTGGTCCCCGCCTCCGCTCTCCCCACCGGCGGGGAAAGCAGCTGGTGTGGGAGGAAAGGCTCCATCCCCCGCCCCCTCTCTCCCGCTGTTGGCTGGCAGGATCTTTTGGCAGTCCTGTGGCCTCGCTCCCCGCCCGGATCCTCCTGACCCTGAGATTCGCGGGTCTCACGTCCCGTGCACGCCTTGCTTCGGCCTCAGTTAAGCCTTTGTGGGCTCCAGGTCCCTGGTGAGATTAGAAACGTTTGCAAACATGTCCCGGATCGAAAAGATGAGCATTCTGGGCGTGCGGAGTTTTGGAATAGAGGACAAAGATAAGCAAATTATCACTTTCTTCAGCCCCCTTACAATTTTGGTTGGACCCAATGGGGCGGGAAAGACGGTAAGTCTTCAGTAGCCGCCTTCAGTTTACAGTAACGAAATAATGTAATTTTCTATTTCTTTAGACCATCATTGAATGTCTAAAATATATTTGTACTGGAGATTTCCCTCCTGGAACCAAAGGAAATACATTTGTACACGATCCCAAGGTAATGGTGCTAGTACAATTTTGTATTTTTATAACATAAGTTTTTTCTGTGTTTTCCTTCAAAGGTTGCTCAAGAAACAGATGTGAGAGCCCAGATTCGTCTGCAATTTCGTGATGTCAATGGAGAACTTATAGCTGTGCAAAGATCTATGGTGTGTACTCAGAAAAGCAAAAAGACAGAATTTAAAACTCTGGAAGGAGTCATTACTAGAACAAAGTAGGTGTTTATATGATATTTGAATTTCTGTTTTACATATATTCTTGATTTTCATTTTCTGTAGGCATGGTGAAAAGGTCAGTCTGAGCTCTAAGTGTGCAGAAATTGACCGAGAAATGATCAGTTCTCTTGGGGTTTCCAAGGCTGTGCTAAATAATGTCATTTTCTGTCATCAAGAAGATTCTAATTGGCCTTTAAGTGAAGGAAAGGCTTTGAAGCAAAAGTTTGATGAGATTTTTTCAGCAACAAGGTTTGTAACCCTTAAATAGACTTTGTAGTCCAAGAAATTTGATTTTTGTTTCATATCTTCAAAGATACATTAAAGCCTTAGAAACACTTCGGCAGGTACGTCAGACACAAGGTCAGAAAGTAAAAGAATATCAAATGGAACTAAAATATCTGAAGCAATATAAGGAAAAAGCTTGTGAGATTCGTGATCAGATTACAAGTAAGGAAGCCCAGTTAACATCTTCAAAGGAAATTGTCAAATCCTATGAGAATGAACTTGATCCATTGAAGGTAACTTGATTTTATTTTTAATTGACAAAAATGTTTTATTTATGTAATGTTTCTTTATTTTCAGAATCGTCTAAAAGAAATTGAACATAATCTCTCTAAAATAATGAAACTTGACAATGAAATTAAAGCCTTGGATAGCCGAAAGAAGCAAATGGAGAAAGATAATAGTGAACTGGAAGAGAAAATGGAAAAGGTTTGTGGTGGTAGAATTTTGTTCTGCTTCAAACATTAAAGCTTTTTATTTTGGTGTTACACAGGTTTTTCAAGGGACTGATGAGCAACTAAATGACTTATATCACAATCACCAGAGAACAGTAAGGGAGAAAGAAAGGAAATTGGTAGACTGTCATCGTGAACTGGAAAAACTAAATAAAGAATCTAGGCTTCTCAATCAGGAAAAATCAGAACTGCTTGTTGAACAGGGTAGGACAAAATGTTTATTTGGTCGTTTTTCCAAAAAAAAATTATGAGATTTTTTTTTTAAAAGGTCGTCTACAGCTGCAAGCAGATCGCCATCAAGAACATATCCGAGCTAGAGATTCATTAATTCAGTCTTTGGCAACACAGCTAGAATTGGATGGCTTTGAGCGTGGACCATTCAGTGAAAGACAGATTAAAAATTTTCACAAACTTGTGAGAGAGAGACAAGAAGGGGAAGCAAAAACTGCCAACCAACTGATGGCAAGTATTTTGAAATACAGTATTTGTTATTTTATTAATGCTCATTCTTTACATATGCATTTAGAATGACTTTGCAGAAAAAGAGACTCTGAAACAAAAACAGATAGATGAGATAAGAGATAAGAAAACTGGACTGGGAAGAATAATTGAGTTAAAATCAGAAATCCTAAGTAAGAAGCAGAATGAGCTGAAAAATGTGAAGTATGAATTACAGCAGTTGGAAGGATCTTCAGACAGGATTCTTGAACTGGACCAGGAGCTCATAAAAGCTGTAAGATATTGTTTGAATAATCTAATAATTTTACACCTTTGCATTTGTATGAATTATTGACTAGGAACGTGAGTTAAGCAAGGCTGAGAAAAACAGCAATGTAGAAACCTTAAAAATGGAAGTAATAAGTCTCCAAAATGAAAAAGCAGACTTAGACAGGACCCTGCGTAAACTTGACCAGGAGATGGAGCAGTTAAACCATCATACAACAACACGTACCCAAATGGAGATGCTGACCAAAGACAAAGTATGATTTTTCTTTTTGTTCTAATTATACTGTTATTTTTAAAAGATTTTTTTTTTACCTATAGGCTGACAAAGATGAACAAATCAGAAAAATAAAATCTAGGCACAGTGATGAATTAACCTCACTGTTGGGATATTTTCCCAACAAAAAACAGCTTGAAGACTGGCTACATAGTAAATCAAAAGAAATTAATCAGACCAGGGACAGACTTGCCAAATTGAAGTAAGTTGCAACATTTGGAGATGTAATAGAAAAAAATGAAAATCCATATTTGCTCTTATTTTAGCAAGGAACTAGCTTCATCTGAGCAGAATAAAAATCATATAAATAATGAACTAAAAAGAAAGGAAGAGCAGTTGTCCAGTTACGAAGACAAGCTGTTTGATGTTTGTGGTAGCCAGGATTTTGAAAGTGATTTAGACAGGCTTAAAGAGGAAATTGAAAAATCATCAAAACAGCGAGGTAAGTTGTCTACTTTATATTATCAGGATACTCATTGGTGATATAATTTATTTTCTTAAAATAGCCATGCTGGCTGGAGCCACAGCAGTTTACTCCCAGTTCATTACTCAGCTAACAGACGAAAACCAGTCATGTTGCCCCGTTTGTCAGAGAGTTTTTCAGACAGAGGCTGAGTTACAAGAAGTCATCAGTGATTTGCAGTCTAAACTGCGACTTGCTCCAGATAAACTCAAGTCAACAGAATCAGAGCTAAAAAAAAAGGAAAAGCGGCGTGATGAAATGCTGGGACTTGTGCCCATGAGGTAAGAATGGGATTTACCTTCACTGTACATGTATACTTTATTTTTAATTGTGTTTTCTATTTAGGCAAAGCATAATTGATTTGAAGGAGAAGGAAATACCAGAATTAAGAAACAAACTGCAGAATGTCAATAGAGACATACAGCGCCTAAAGAACGACATAGAAGAACAAGAAACACTCTTGGGTACAATAATGCCTGAAGAAGAAAGTGCCAAAGTATGCCTGACAGATGTTACAATTATGGAGAGGTTCCAGGTAAGTTTATTGTAGTTTAAGGCAGAATAAAAATTAAAGGAAATCATTTTGTTATATTCTTAAGATGGAACTTAAAGATGTTGAAAGAAAAATTGCACAACAAGCAGCTAAGCTACAAGGAATAGACTTAGATCGAACTGTCCAACAAGTCAACCAGGAGAAACAAGAGAAACAGCACAAGTTAGACACAGGTAATACAGTCTGTGTCCTTCTGTACTCATAGATTAATTACTGTGATAATATGTTTTTGTGTAGTTTCTAGTAAGATTGAATTGAATCGTAAGCTTATACAGGACCAGCAGGAACAGATTCAACATCTAAAAAGTACAACAAATGAGCTAAAATCTGAGAAACTTCAGATATCCACTAATTTGCAACGTCGTCAGCAACTGGAGGAGCAGACTGTGGAATTATCCACTGAAGTTCAGTCTTTGTACAGAGAGATAAAGGTAAGAATATCCATACATGTTTTTTGTAAAATTATATAATACTTTATCTTTTTTATATTTTTAGGATGCTAAAGAGCAGGTAAGCCCTTTGGAAACAACATTGGAAAAGTTCCAGCAAGAAAAAGAAGAATTAATCAACAAAAAAAATACAAGCAACAAAATAGCACAGGATAAAGTAAGATTTCATTTATATATTTACTTATCAAACCAGTGTAAATTTAATGAATATTTTTCTACAGCTGAATGATATTAAAGAGAAGGTTAAAAATATTCATGGCTATATGAAAGACATTGAGAATTATATTCAAGATGGGAAAGACGACTATAAGAAGGTAATTTAAAACTTAAAATTATTTATTTGATTTTCATGTGCTTAAAGAATTTTCTTTTTTGTAGCAAAAAGAAACTGAACTTAATAAAGTAATAGCTCAACTAAGTGAATGCGAGAAACACAAAGAAAAGATAAATGAAGATATGAGACTCATGAGACAAGATATTGATACACAGAAGGTAGGTCTGTTTTGCTTATGATATCACTTACATTTTTGTTAACTAATTTAATGTTTACCTTTAGATACAAGAAAGGTGGCTACAAGATAACCTTACTTTAAGAAAAAGAAATGAGGAACTAAAAGAAGTTGAAGAAGAAAGAAAACAACATTTGAAGGAAATGGGTCAAATGCAGGTTTTGCAAATGAAAAGGTATGCTTTTAAAATAATCTTCAGTTTAAATATGGTCCTCATTTGTCATTTTTCTTTTTTACAGTGAACATCAGAAGTTGGAAGAGAACATAGACAATATAAAAAGAAATCATAATTTGGCATTAGGGCGACAGAAAGGTTATGAAGAAGAAATTATTCATTTTAAGAAAGAACTTCGAGAACCACAATTTCGGGATGCTGAGGAAAAGTATAGAGAAATGATGATTGTTATGAGGACAACAGAACTTGTGAACAAGGATCTGGATATTTATTATAAGACTCTTGACCAGTAAGTATTAGACTGGGGATTTTCTTATTGCAATATATGAAGTACCAATGACTTCCTTTTCCAGAGCAATAATGAAATTTCACAGTATGAAAATGGAAGAAATCAATAAAATTATACGTGACCTGTGGCGAAGTACCTATCGTGGACAAGGTGAGTACCATGGTGTATCACAAATGCTCTTTGTTCCTCTAAAATATTCTTCTTCCTGTGTCAGATATTGAATACATAGAAATACGGTCTGATGCCGATGAAAATGTATCAGCTTCTGATAAAAGGCGGAATTATAACTACCGAGTGGTGATGCTGAAGGGAGACACAGCCTTGGATATGCGAGGACGATGCAGTGCTGGACAAAAGGCAGGTATCTCAAAAGCCTGGGGAGCCAACTCGCTGGGCTTCTCACATAGGGGCTTTTTTCCAGGTATTAGCCTCACTCATCATTCGCCTGGCCCTGGCTGAAACGTTCTGCCTCAACTGTGGCATCATTGCCTTGGATGAGCCAACAACAAATCTTGACCGAGAAAACATTGAATCTCTTGCACATGCTCTGGTTGAGTAAGTATCTCTTGCACATGCTCTGGTTGAGTACTAATAATATGTTCTGAATATATTGTTGCAGGATAATAAAAAGTCGCTCACAGCAGCGTAACTTCCAGCTTCTGGTAATCACTCATGATGAAGATTTTGTGGAGCTTTTAGGACGTTCTGAATATGTGGAGAAATTCTACAGGATTAAAAAGAACATCGATCAGTGCTCAGAGATTGTGAAATGCAGTGTTAGCTCCCTGGGATTCAATGTTCATTAAAAATATCCAAGATTTAAATGCCATAGAAATGTAGGTCCTCAGAAAGTGTATAATAAGAAACTTATTTCTCATATCAACTTAGTCAATAAGAAAATATATTCTTTCAAAGGAACATTGTGTCTAGGATTTTGGATGTTGAGAGGTTCTAAAATCATGAAACTTGTTTCACTGAAAATTGGACAGATTGCCTGTTTCTGATTTGCTGCTCTTCATCCCATTCCAGGCAGCCTCTGTCAGGCCTTCAGGGTTCAGCAGTACAGCCGAGACTCGACTCTGTGCCTCCCTCCCCAGTGCAAATGCATGCTTCTTCTCAAAGCACTGTTGAGAAGGAGATAATTACTGCCTTGAAAATTTATGGTTTTGGTATTTTTTTAAATCATAGTTAAATGTTACCTCTGAATTTACTTCCTTGCATGTGGTTTGAAAAACTGAGTATTAATATCTGAGGATGACCAGAAATGGTGAGATGTATGTTTGGCTCTGCTTTTAACTTTATAAATCCAGTGACCTCTCTCTCTGGGACTTGGTTTCCCCAACTAAAATTTGAAGTAGTTGAATGGGGTCTCAAAGTTTGACAGGAACCTTAAGTAATCATCTAAGTCAGTACCCACCACCTTCTTCTCCTACATATCCCTTCCAGATGGTCATCCAGACTCAGAGCTCTCTCTACAGAGAGGAAATTCTCCACTGTGCACACCCACCTTTGGAAAGCTCTGACCACTTGAGGCCTGATCTGCCCATCGTGAAGAAGCCTGTAACACTCCTCTGCGTCTATCCTGTGTAGCATACTGGCTTCACCATCAATCCTGATTCCTCTCTAAGTGGGCATTGCCATGTGGAAGGCAAGCCAGGCTCACTCACAGAGTCAAGGCCTGCTCCCTGTAGGGTCCAACCAGACCTGGAAGAACAGGCCTCTCCATTTGCTCTTCAGATGCCACTTCTAAGAAAAGCCTAATCACAGTTTTTCCTGGAATTGCCAGCTGACATCTTGAATCCTTCCATTCCACACAGAATGCAACCAAGTCACACGCTTTTGAATTATGCTTTGTAGAGTTTTGTCATTCAGAGTCAGCCAGGACCATACCGGGTCTTGATTCAGTCACATGGCATGGTTTTGTGCCATCTGTAGCTATAATGAGCATGTTTGCCTAGACAGCTTTTCTCAACTGGGTCCAGAAGAGAATTAAGCCCTAAGGTCCTAAGGCATCTATCTGTGCTAGGTTAAATGGTTGGCCCCCAAAGATAGACAGGTCCTGATTTCTAGAACCCGTGACTGTTACTTTATACAGCAAAGGAAACTTTGCAGATGTGATTAAAGCTAAGGACCTTAAGACAGAGTATCCTGGGGGTGGTGGTGGGGTGGGGGGGGGTCCTAAATGTAATCACGAGTAAGATTAAGAGCAAATCAATTCTAGTCATATATTAAACATCCACAATAACCAAGATATTTTTATCCCAAGAATGCAAGATTTCAGAAAATGAAAAATCTGTTGATAAATCCATCACTATAATAAAACCGAAGGTGAAAAAAATTCTGAAAAAATTCTAGCAGCTATATTTGATAAAATTCAACATCTCCTAGCTTTAGCAAACTCACAGTTTTGCAAATAATATTTTCTTAATGTTATCTGTTGCTAAATCAAAATTAAACAGTCATCTTAACTGCAAAATAAAACATTTCTCAGTAAATATTAAAGCCAGTTACCTTCTATCAACATGTTAATGAAAGTGCTAGTTGTTGCAGCAAAGAATAACAAAGGCAATACACGATCAATATAGGCAGTGAAACAAAAGTATCATTTGCAAGTTAAAACAGACTTCCCAATTTTAAATCTGGTTTCCCCCTGAATATGTGGCATCCTTGGCAGCACTTCTGAGAGTGGCTGCTTTCATTCCAAGAAGCCCATGGGTTTGGAGGTGGGATAGGTGCCTTTCTGGCTTCTCATTGCTGCTTCTAGATCAGTCTCCAAATATCCCCCTTCCCCACATTGGAATGAATAGCCATCACAGCATGGATGGAGGTTAGAATGAGCCAGACTGCCTGGGCTCAAATCCTAGCACACCACTCACTAGCTGGGGACCTTGAGCAAGTTATTTGTCCTGTTTTCTGTTTCCTTATATGTAAAAGTGGGTAAAATGGTACATATTTTGTAGGGTTGTTATGAAGATTGAATGACATTATTTACAAACTGCTTAGAACTGCTTGCCACCTACTAAATACTGTGTAAGTGTTCAAGAAAAAGCTGTCTTCATTTCACTCTTGTTGCAGTTATCTTTCATTCCCAGCTTGGTCACTCCCTCTTATTTGTTGAAGAGTTTAGCTCCCGGTTCAGTGTCACCCCATTACTAATAATCATTGCTGATTTCAATATCCAAGTGATGGTCTAATACAACTCCTTGGCCTCTCAGTCTTTTTTATTTTTTGAGGTGGAGTCTTGCTCTGTCACCCAGGCTGGAGTGCAATGGCACCATCTCAGCTCACTGCAACCTCTGCCTCCCTGATACAAGCAATCCTCCTGCCTCAGCCTCCCAAGTAGCTAGGATTACAGGCATGTACCACCACACCAGGCTAATTTTTGTATTTTAGTAGAGACAGGGTTTCGCCTTGTTGGCCAGGCTGGTCTTGAACGTCTGGCCTCAAGTGATCTGCCTACCTTGGCCTCCCTCAGCCCCTTTTTGTTTCCTCCAGTGAGAAGATACTCAGTTCTATGGTCTTATTCTAGAGCCCCGTCCTTTTAATAACAATAACTGCACCCCTCCAAAATCTCAGTTTTAAGCATCTCACTCTCCAATAACCCCATGGTGTCTACAATTTTCCTGTGGTCCTCAACCCCAGCAATTCTTTGACCCCACTGAGATTTCAATCCATTGATTCTATGGCTTTTTCACAGGTTGTTTCCCTGATGCCTGTACTTCTCTCCTTATTCAACTTAAATTCCATGGCTCATCATTATGTCACCCTCCACTGCATTGTACTCAAACTGTCCCGACAATCCCCAGCCCTACTGGAATCCAGCTCTGCCTCCTCCCTGCAACACCTGCACATCCCGTTTCCTTTGCTGTTTCCTCCTCATTTCCCTGGCCCCTCAATGTCACAGGTTTTAGTACTCAGAGTCTGCACCTCTTTTCTTCTCTGTGCTCACTTATTTGGTGATCTCATCCAGTCTCATAGCTTTAAATTATCTTAGTTTGGGTTCTCCCAGAAGCAGAGCGTAAAACAATGCTTCACGTGAAAGTAATCAGTAGGAAATTGGGGAAATTGTGTATGAAAGAGAAAGCAGCCAATGAAAAGTTTACTATTAAGCCAGCTACGGTAAGTGGGCAATTAGAGTTTGGTGCCCCAGGGAGACTCTGGGGAGTTTGGCAAAATATATACCTCAGAATTATCCCACCTAAGGGGCAAGAGACCTGGAGTATTTATATAACAACTTGCCAGGGTTACTGAGTGAAGGCTATTCTAGCACATGTTAGTTACTGGCTTGCCATGTGTACCGACACAGCTGCTTTCCACAGTTTAAAAAGAAAGTCTGAGCAACATAGTGACATCCCATCTTTACATAAAATTTTTAAAAAATTAGCAAGGCATGGTGGTGCACACCTGTAGTCTCAGCTACTTGGCTGAGATAGGATCCCTGGAGTCTGAGGGTTCAAGGCTGCAGTGAGCTGTGATTTGTGCCACTGCACCCCAGCCTGGGTGGGTGGCAGAGTGAGACCCTGTCTAAAAAGACAAAAAAAAAAAAAAAAAAAAAGCAGCAGCAGCTGAAAGTTGGCAGGAGCACACTGGCAGTTCCTAGGATCATAGGATATAGGCAGGGCACTGACCACTCCTACAACCACCATCTATACACTGATAACTCATAAATGTTTGTGTCCAATCCAGATCTCTCCTAAATGCTTGACTGATATATTCAGCTGCCTGTGGATAACTGGGCATCTATCTGCACTTGAATATCTAATAAACGTCTAAAACTTAAAATGACCAAAACCAGTCTTTCTCCCAGAACTTGAATCTCTTCT